ATTTTTGTATTTTTAGTAGAGACAGGGTTTCACTATGTTGGCCAGCTAGGTCTCAAACTCCTGACCTCAGGTGGTCTGCCCGCCTCAGCCTCCCAAAGCACTGGGATTACAGGTGTGAGCCACCGCACCCAGCCATTGCCTTATATCTTGATGTGACGTTACAACCAGCTACTGTGATTGCTACCTGAGTTTTGGTTCTCATGAAGGTGCTTTCTTGTGTGGATAGTTGTTCAGTTTGGTGTTCCTGCCAGGGAAGAGGAGGAGGAGGATCACTGGAGGGTTCTATTTGGCTATCTTGCCCCACCTCCTAGAAGAGTCTTGAATGTGCTGTTCCTTTTACCGTTAATCTCCACAGCTCCTGCATGGTCTCAGATGTAGCCTGGACAGGAGGCCAGGTAAAATAAAGTTCAATAAACGTTATGAGAGAAGGATAAGCCAGGTGGGCTCCCAAAAAAGAGCCAGCTGAAGGGGAATGTCCAGTCGCAAGGACCACAGTGAGAAGGATGTGGACACAGGGCAAACTCTGGAGAAGGGCCTAGAAACCAGGTCTCTTGGGTGAAACAGGAAAGGGCAGTTTGAAGAAAGGCATCATCCCCAAATCTGATAAACCAATACATTCTACTTTTTAAAGCGTATTGGTTTATCTTTATTTGGCAGTCTTGGAACTCTTCCTTTTGTAGCTTTTCCCCTGGGCAGAGGGAGCTGACGTGATCTGAGAAGTTCCAGGGCAGGCAGAGTAGTGAAGAGCCTGGAAAGAACTGAGGGTCAGGAACTGTCCTGTTCGCTTAAAGCAGGCACAAAATTGGCGTTCAGTAACTGTCTGTGGCACCACCGAATCCTGGAGTCAGGCTTCCGCTGGCCTGAGCACAGGTTGCTCGCGGACCTGGCTGACCTCCACTGGCCCCAGATCCCCAGATGCGAAAAGCCCAGTGGGCCAGGCGAGCAGCGGCGCGCAGAAGTCCCTGCCCCGCGGCCCGGCCCCGGCCCCGCCCTACTGAGGGTGCGCAGACGGCACCCGCCTTTTACGACGCGCCGGAAAGCAACGGCAAGGGCCGCAGCCAGCACCGGGCGGAGAGGGCTACCATGGGGGTGAGGGGAGGCCGCCCGCCGCGGGGACACGGGCTGACGCAGTCGCTCTGGCCCTCCCCCTCAGAAAATCGCGCTGCAACTCAAAGCCACGCTGGAGAACATCACCAACCTCCGGCCCGTGGGCGAGGACTTCCGGTGGTACCTGAAGGTGCGGCCGGGGCGGGGCCCGGGGAGAGGAGGAGCTGCTTTACTAACATTCTTTTTCCCCAAAGATGAAATGTGGCAACTGTGGTGAGATTTCGGACAAGTGGCAGTACATCCGGCTGATGGTAACTGTTCCCCGCCCAACCCCCAACATAAATGTGACTGAAAGTTCTGTTTGCTTTTTGCCAGGACAGTGTGGCACTGAAGGGGGGCCGTGGCAGTGCTTCCATGGTCCAGAAGTGCAAGCTGTGTGCAAGAGAAAATTCCATCGGTAGGTCAGGCTGTGCGTACTGAGTTCTGCCAAAGTCAACTTTGTGTTCTCTTTTCTATTTCAGAGATTTTAAGCAGCACCATCAAGCCTTACAATGTAAGTTTGCTGCTGTAGTGGCAGGGATGGTGGGGCCTGCCTCCTCAACACACTTCCTTTCTAGGCTGAAGACAATGAGAACTTCAAGACAATAGTGGAGTTTGAGTGCCGGGGCCTTGAACCAGTTGATTTCCAGCCGCAGGTGTGTGTGTATCTTTCTGGGGAATCTTTGTCAAGACTAACTGGTACCTTCTTGTGCCCTGCAGGCTGGGTTTGCTGCTGAAGGTGTGGAGTCAGGGACAGCCTTCAGTGACATTAATCTGCAGGAGAAGGTATGAGACTTGGGGGCTTTGGGAGGTACTGTTGTGAGGCTAACAATGCCATTTTGTTTCCCAGGACTGGACTGACTATGATGAAAAGGCCCAGGAGTCTGTGGGAATCTATGAGGTCACCCACCAGTTTGTGAAGTGCTGATCCCTCTTCCTTCCCAGTTGCCCTTAAGAACTGAGAAAGGACAAAGTACTCTAAGCAGCAGAGCCCACAGAGGCTCGTTCCTTTGACCCTTGTCTCCTGGTGGCTATACGAAACCTTCACAATCTGCATGCTGGACTTTATTACAGCTTCCCAAGCCCCATCAATAAAGCCCCTGTTCACGCTGCACTGGTGCATGAAGGTGAAGTAAGGAGGCAGCTACTCCCTCCACAAATAAGAATTCGTGCAGCAGCAGTTCACTCCTTAGGAAAATGAAGAGTATTTTTAAGGAGATGGTATCTCCCCAGTCAAGGGCAAGTTTACAGAGATGAAACCGCGATCCCACCATCACTCAATGAGCCAGAAGCCAATGGTGACGTACTGTTACCTGAACTTACTGAACTTGCTGTTGGAAAGATCTTTGTGAGGATTAGGAATTAGGTTAAAAGAAATTAAGAACCATCTTCAAGCAAAAATTAAACTTTATTTCTGCTTAAACAATAAATACACCTGAGTTAGTTTTCCAAACCTTTCCTCCTGATTAAATGCCCTTAAAACTTAAATCTCTTGTTATCTTCAGTTGTGATCTAGTCCC